CTCAATTTCATCCATTGAGAAAATGAGTTGTTTATTCCATACACAGGACTATTTCCTCTTATCTCTACCTTTTTAGAAAACACTACAAGTATCAGGATTTTCTCATCGTATTTAGGTAAACAAGAACTAATTTAGTTGACCTTCTTACTTCTGTTGATCAAGACCATTGATCTGACCATTGATCTGTGCAGAAGATCTCTGAATAAGGTACCCAGAGAACCCTAGGAATAGAAACCTGAAATAAGTTTTCTAATCTTAAGGTCGCTGAGAGCAAATACCTTTTTCAATTGATTCATAAAAACAACTCAGTCTGATTTCATAAAATTAGCAAGTGTGAATAATAAACATTGAAAAAATATCACCTTACCTACGATTATTTTTTCCAGCCATTGTAGTCTTTCTATGTTGGCTATGATTTTTACATAGTCCAAAATTTTCAGGGAAATAACTTATTCCAGAGCACACAAGCCTTAAGGGCAGTTAATGTTTAGATTAATTTCGTGATACTTAGCATCCCAAATAGCTGTTTGTATTTCTTCTATAAAACAAGTGAAAGGGGCTAGAAATCTCTAAGAAGTCTGACAGTTCTAAAACACTGACTTAAAATTACTTCTATGATTCGGAGATTTGGGTAGGAGAAGGCATAGAAATAAATCTAGCATCTGCGAACACACTTGTTAAATGTGCTGACCAGGTAAAAGATAACATCCTTTAGTTATTTTGGTTAAAAATGTCTTTGTTTCTCGTTTTTTTTTTTCTTTAATAGTAATTATAACGATAATCTGTTTCCTTTTTAAAAGTATAAGACAAATAAATGCTCAAAGTAAACAATTCCAATAACTCAGAAGGGGCCATTCCCTGGAAAGGTCCCGGGAAAAACGAGCGCTTCCTGGCAAGAAGCAAGCTTCAAAAACTGCCTCGGAAACGTGGCTGAAGTCATCGCATTTCCAAACGCCCAAGCCTTGGCTGGTCCAGGGCAGCTGGCGCGGAAGACCCGGAACGCCCTGTGGGCAGGGCCAGCTGCGGACGGAGGGACGGGGGCTCAAGGGCGGGTCGGGTGGGGTCCCGACGCCCCCTCCTCGGCTGGGCGCACCCCGGGTGTCCGCAGGGAGGGGCGATGTTCTGGGGGGGGGAGCGTCTGCCCGACGCCCCCTCCCTCAGGTGAGCTCAGCCCGTGGGGGTCCGCAGAAAGGACGGTGACAAGCAGTGTCTCTCCTTCTTGCAGGAGCTCCTTCCCTTAACAGAGCTGAGAGAGGCATCTGGAGCTGCAGCATGGACCAGCGAGAGCCCCTGCCTCCCGCTCCTGCAGGTAACAGCACTCAGTAGGTGGGCCTGTGGGTCCTCCTTGATGTGGTTTTGGTTTTTCTTTTTAGAAAATGAAATGAAATATGATACCAATAATAATGAAGAGGAAGAGGGAGAACAGTTCGATTTTGACAGTGGAGATGAAATCCCAGAAGCGGACAGACAGGCCCCATCCGCCCCTGAGACAGGAGGTGCTGGAGCCAGTGAAGCCCCTGCACCCACAGGTGAGTTTCCAGGAGGGTCCCCAGGTGAGTCCTGTCTGCTGACAAGTCCTTTCTGCATCCCCAGGAGGTGAGGATGGAGCTGGAGCAGAAACCACCCCAGTGGCAGAGCCTACTAAGCTGGTGCTCCCGATGAAAGTCAACCCATATTCTGTCATCGACATCACGCCATTCCAGGAGGACCAGCCGCCCACCCCCGTGCCCAGCGCTGAGGAGGAGAATGTGGGTCTCCATGTGCCCTGCGGGTACTTGGTGCCTGTACCCTGCGGCTATGCGGTGCCCTCCAACCTGCCCCTCCTGCTGCCCGCCTACTCCAGCCCGGTCATCATCTGCGCCACGTCCCTGGACGAAGAAGGTACTGCTACCCTCCTCTCCACGCCCCCGAAGAAAGCAGCATCACATATTTTCTTTCCCAGCAGAAACACCAGAAGTCACAGAAGATCGCCAGCCCAATTCTCTGAGTTCCGAGGAGCCTCCAACCAGGTATCTGCATCCGTCTTCCCACACCTGCTGAAATATTCTGACTTTATGGTTTGTTTTCTTTAAGTGAAGATCAAGTCGGTCGAGAGGACAGCGCACTTGCCCGCTGGGCCGCAGACCCGGCCAACACAGCCTGGATGGAGAGTAAGTTCCCCAGCTGCCCACAGCCAGAATCCCTGTTTAAAGTGTTTCTCCCCGTTTATTGCAGATCCAGAGGAAGCAATTTACGATGACGTTCCAAGGGAAAACTCAGACTCTGAACCAGGTTTGATTTTGTCTGGAATTGATTTGAGGAGATTTTAATTTCATTTTGGAATTTATGCACTCAGATGAAATGATTTATGATGATGTTGAGAATGGGGATGAAGGTGGAAACAGCTCCTTGGAATACGGATGGAGTTCGAGTGAATTTGAAAGTTACGAAGAGCAGAGTGACTCGGAGTGCAAGAATGGGATTCCCAGGTCCTTCCTGCGCAGCAACCACAAAAAGCAAGTACGTGTTCCCTGCACATGTGAGGGATGGTTTTGTGAAAAGACTGTGTCTCTTTATGCTGTAGCTTTCTCATGACCTAACCCGTTTAAAGGAGCACTATGAGAAAAAGATGAGAGATTTGATGGCAAGCACGGTGGGCGTGGTGGAGATTCAGCAGCTCAGGCAGAAGCATGAACTGAAGGTAGAGTCTTGCCCCCGGCCGCTGCCCCCACTGTCCCGTTCTCACATCTCCCTCTCCGTCGCAGATGCAGAAGCTCGTGAAGGCCGCGAAGGACGGCACCAAGGACGGGCTGGAGAGGACCAGGGCAGCCGTGAAGAGGGGCCGCTCCTTCATCAGGACCAAGTCTCTCATCGCACAGGGTCCGTGCCTGCAGGTCTTCTTGCGGGGAGGATAAAATTCATGCATTTTGACTTTTTTTTTAAGATCACAGATCTTCTCTTGAGGAAGAACAGAATTTGTTCATTGATGTTGACTGCAAGCACCCGGAAGCCATCTTGACCCCGATGCCCGAGGGTTTATCTCAGCAGCAGGTGAGATGAGCAGAGCTGACAGGGGCTGTTGATTTCTATCATTGTACTTCCAAATTTCCAACAGGTTGTAAGAAGATATATACTGGGTTCAGTTGTCGACAGTGAAAAGAACTACGTAGATGCTCTTAAGAGGATTTTGGAGGTACTTAAGTGTCGTGTTACATAATACATACAAGTCTGAACTGTCTTTGCTCATTTTGTCTTAGCAATATGAGAAGCCGCTGTCTGAGATGGAGCCAAAGGTTCTGAGTGAGAGGAAGCTGAAGACGGTGTTCTACCGAGTCAAAGAGATCCTGCAGTGCCACTCGCTATTTCAGATCGCGCTGGCCAGCCGCGTTTCCGAGTGGGACTCCGTGGAAATGATAGGCGATGTCTTCGTGGCTTCGGTAATTAAGCTGGGACACCTGGATGTCCATGGGATTTCTCTCTGAATTTCCTCCTGTGTTTCAGTTTTCTAAGTCCATGGTGCTGGATGCATACAGTGAATATGTGAACAATTTCAGCACAGCCGTGGCAGTCCTCAAGAAAACATGTGCCACAAAGCCCGCTTTTCTTGAATTTTTAAAGGTAAGCGCTTTTTTTTTTCATTTGGGTTTTAACAGGGAGGTGACCCCGGTGCCTTCCCCCACAGCAGGAACAGGAGGCCAGCCCCGATCGAACCACGCTCTACAGCCTGATGATGAAGCCCATCCAGAGGTTCCCACAGTTCATCCTCCTGCTCCAGGTAAGTGCTTCACGGAGACCTCCTCAAGCTAGGTAACTGCCCACCTCTCCCCTGTTGCTTGTAGGACATGCTGAAGAACACCTCCAAAGGCCACCCCGACAGGCTGCCTCTTCAGATGGCCCTGACAGAGCTCGAAACACTAGCAGAGAAGTTAAATGAAAGAAAGAGAGATGCTGATCAACGCTGTGAAGTGAAGCAAATAGCCAAAGCCATAAACGAAAGATACCTGAACAAGGTTGAGAGAGGTTTTCTTCAACTCTATTCCAATGTGGTCCCTGGGCTGTGTTTTGAATGTCCAGCTTCTCAGCAGTGGAAGCCGATACCTCATTCGATCAGATGATATGATAGAAACAGTTTACAACGACAGAGGAGAGATTGTTAAAACCAAAGAACGCCGAGTCTTCATGTTAAATGATGTGTTAATGTGTGCCACCGTCAGCTCACGGTAAGTGCATAAATTCTCTATAGTAGTCCTACTTCGTAAAACAAGGATCTTTTGGTCGTTTCAGCCCCTCTCATGACAGCCGTGTGATGAGCAGCCAGAGGTACTTGCTGAAGTGGAGCGTTCCACTGGGACATGTGGACGCCATCGAGTATGGCAGCAGCGCAGGCACGGGCGAGCACAGCAGGCACCTTGCCGTTCACCCGCCGGAGAGCCTGGCCGTGGTTGCTAACGCGAAACCAAGTAAGTGATGCTTTCTCTCACGTTCGTGCCGTATTCTTTTTTTTTCTTTTTGCTTATTTTGTAGACAAAGTTTACATGGGGCCAGGACAACTGTATCAAGATTTACAAAACTTGTTGCATGACTTAAATGTAATTGGCCAAATCACTCAGCTGATAGGAAACCTTAAAGGAAACTATCAGGTAACAATTGAAGCAATTGGATTTAAGATTCTTTTTGAAATGTGCGTATTTATTTCCTTTGTAGAACTTAAACCAGTCAGTAGCCCATGACTGGACATCAGGTTTACAAAGGCTTATTTTGAAGAAAGAAGATGAAATCAGAGCTGCGGACTGCTGCAGAATTCAGTTACAGCTTCCCGGGAAGCAGGACAAGTTAGTAGTAGCTTTAAAACGAAACCTTCTTGTAAAATGAATGCTTGTCTGTTGTTTCTGGCAGATCTGGGCGACCGACGTTCTTTACAGCTGTGTTCAATACGTTCACCCCTGCCATCAAGGAGTCCTGGGTCAACAGCTTACAGATGGCCAAGCTCGCCCTAGGTAAGGCCTGGCTGGCTGAGGCTGAATGAGGCTCTTGCTCATTTCTCTCTGAATATAATTGCAGAAGAGGAGAACCACATGGGCTGGTTCTGTGTGGAAGACGATGGGAATCACATTAAAAAGGAGAAGCATCCTCTCCTCGTCGGACACATGCCCGTGATGGTGGCCAAGCAGCAGGAGTTCAAGGTGAAGGGAGGCAGGGCCCGCGGCCCGGGGTGATATGTGAGCGTTTGATTTTATTCCATTTTAGATTGAATGTGCTGCTTATAACCCTGAACCTTACCTAAATAATGAAAGCCAGCCAGATTCATTTTCCACGGCACATGGTTTCCTGTGGGTAAGATGTGTTTATTTGGTTTTGGTACAAGTTTTTCTTCTTTCCTCCTAATTCTCTGATTCAGATCGGAAGTTGCACCCATCAAATGGGTCAGATTGCCATCGTCTCGTTTCAAAATTCCACTCCCAAAGTCATTGAGTGCTTCAACGTGGAATCTCGCATCCTGTGCATGCTGTACGTTCCCGTCGAGGAGAAGCGCAGAGAGCCTGGGGCACCCCCGGACCCCGAGACCCCGGCCGTGAGAGCTTCTGATGTCCCCACGATCTGTGTAGGGACGGAGGAGGGAAGGTAGGGCATGCTCACTGCGTTACAGAGAATTATATATTTATTAGCTTGTATTTTTCTCTTAAAGCATTTCCATTTATAAAAGCAGTCAAGGCTCCAAGAAAGTGAGACTTCAGCACTTTTTCACTCCTGAGAAGTCCACAGTCATGAGCCTGGCTTGCACGTCTCAGAGCCTGTACGCTGGCCTGGTCAACGGGGCAGTCGCCAGCTACGCCAGAGCCCCAGGTGAGGCGGGTCTCACGGCCTCCTGGCCGGTCAACTTGAATGAAATGAAATATTTTCTTTTAAGATGGATCCTGGGATTCAGAACCTCAAAAAGTGATCAAGTTAGGCGTCCTACCAGTTAGAAGTCTACTCATGATGGAAGACACGTTGTGGGCGGCTTCCGGAGGTCAAGTCTTCATCATCAGTGTGGAGACTCATGCTGTAGAGGTAAGTCACTTAGGTGGCTACACGGTGTGGAAGGGCTAGCAGACTTGACCTCTCGATTTCACAGGGTCAGCTGGAGGCCCACCAGGAGGAAGGCATGGTGATCTCCCACATGGCCGTGTCCGGCGTCGGGATCTGGATTGCCTTCACCTCAGGGTCCACGCTCCGCCTTTTTCACACGGAAACTCTCAAGCACCTGCAGGACATCAACATCGCCACCCCTGTTCACAACATGCTGCCAGGTAAGGGGACGGGACGGGGCCCAGGGATGGGAGGCGAAGCAGCCCACGGTTACCCTGGTTTCAGAGTTCCGAGAGCAGCCACGGAAATGCAGCGGCCCTGCAGGATCCTTGGTGTTTATCCCTCTCCGGGTGGGATCAGAAAGAAACTCCTAATCAAGGGAAGGCTCTGGCAAGTGTGAGTGGAGTTTGTATTTTGAATTTGATTTCTTAATAAAATAACCCTTGCACACGATTTAATAAAACCCAACAGCACTCACGCCCAGGCTATGAAAAGCAAAGCAGGATAGGAAAGCCTGCGCTCTGGGGACTCACAGCCCCGCCCCCATCCCAGCACCCCACCCACTGTCAGCACCCAACCCTGCCCCCATCCTCACACCCCACCCCGCATTCAGCACCCACCCTCTCATCCCAGCATCCCACCCACTGTCAGCACCCGCCCCGGCCCCCCGCACTGTCCCCATACCCCACCCCGCTGTCAGCTGCCTCTCCCGCCCGCCTCCCTACTGCTGCTGCTCGAAAGCCACTCCTGTATGGCAGGTTCTTGATGCTTTGTTTTAGATACTGTCTTTGACCTCTCCTGTAGAAGAGAAAGATGGAATTATCCTGCTTCCCTCCAAGCATAGAGCACCCAACACAGTCCTGCACCCACCCAGAAACAGAATGCAGACCCCTTGCCGGCTGCTCAGGTCGCAGGTTCTGGCTAAATCGCAGCTGCCTGTGTTGCGTGTTTTGGATGATGAAGTTGTCTGTGGCTGGGCGCTGAGCCTTCCTTGGGACTTTTCACCCTTCAGCTCATAGTTTCCAGGCGGCCGATGATGGATCCATCCCAAGCCCACCACAAGCCTCTCACTTGGCAGCAGATGCATGGGGCTCTGCAGAGCCACCATCCCCTGGCGCCCACTCTCCCGGGCCCCTCCAACATCCTGGGCTGGCTCTCCATGGCCACAGTGCGTGCTCTCAGCCCCCTGCTCCGGGGGCCCCTGAATCGTGGGTCTTTACTTATTCCTACACGACATAGTCAGGTCTGCATTTTAGACCCGCATGAAAGCAAACACATGAGTCTGTCCAGATGGAGTGCCGTGCTTCTCGTTGGCAGGTTTCTCCGGCATTTCGGTACTAAGTTGGAAATAGCTCCAGCTTCACTGATTTCTGGGGTACACTGACTGCTTTACCCACATTCAGTTCTCTGCTCCCAGGCTGTGGTCTGCTGCCACCGTGGCCTTGTCAGCAGGAGAAAGGTACACGGGTTAGAGGCAACCTCGGTGACACCAGAAGTTCAGTTTTGTTTGTGATGCTTCTGACAGTGATTCTCTGTAAGATCCTCAGTGCGGCATAGACTGAAATGGTTCTGATTTTCATTGCATTTTGTGACTCAGAGGGAATGAGCAGGCCAGAGAGTCCTTTCCTCCAGAGAGTCCTTTCATCTCATCTCCTCTGTCTAGTCGTCTTTGCCTTTCAGCTAATATTTCATATATTTCATAGAAATAAGCATTATTGCATTTCATGCTGTATTTAGACATTCCGGTGGGGGCATGCTCATACCGTGCTGAAGTGCGCGGATGCTGAGGTCGCCGGGCCGTCACTGCTCCTGGGTTCTTCTCCTCCTTATCGTCCAAGATGGTTCCTGGAGGCCCACACATGTCCTCTGTGCTCTGTTCGCACACACACAAAACCTTCATTCTAGAGTTGTATTCATGACGATGCTCAAATGGGTTTTCATGTGTGTGTGTGTGTGTGTGTGTGGCAACAAGACATAAAATTATCTTTTTGTGCTATTGCTGGAATATAAAAGTCAGGTAGCTTCTGCAAATGAAGACTTGCCAAGCCGAAACAACAAAATTTGAAAAAAACAAACTGTATTATAACTCATGCCTTTTGTGTAAGTTCACACAACGTGATGAAACCTCCTTCCTTCCTCAGGGTCTCAGCACGCTGGCCCCTGGGGAATCCGTGAATCTGTAGCTAAGGCCCTGGCTTTTCTCCTTCTATTTGGAATTCACTTCTGAAAACCATTTAGCTCACGTTCTTTCACATAAGCTACATCAGATTCAACACAGACTAACAGTTGATGAAGGTCTGTGATTAACATACACATTCGTTAGAGCGGTCGTTACCTTTCTAAGTTATAAAGGAGTAGAGTTTACAGCGAGTGAGTTCACGGCGCCTCAGCTTTTAGGTTGTGAGCAGTTGCAGTAGGTTACATCACCAGGCAGATGTTTCCTGCTCTGTCCCGCATGTTCAAAGGAGGATATTTTTGATGGGAAAGTGCTGAGACACATGGTAAATTGCGCCTTTCTGAGTCTCCACCGAGCGAATACAGAGCCTCCAGGAACTATGTGACCAAATAAAATGGCCAAAATTTCCATTAGAAAAAAAAAGACAAAAAACGTGTAACTTTTCTGAAGACCATGGACTACACCGTAAGGGAATTCAGTAAATGAAACCGGACTCAAGATGGTGAGTTAACGAACGAGACTGAGGACTTGGGAGCCACAGCCTTTCTCGGTGGCCGGTGTGGCCCTGGCCTGTCCTTTGTTTTATGTTCCAGGCTGGGAAGAGCAGAGGGCGAATCCCCCTGGTAGCATTCCCTCCCATACTTGGGGGACGTATTGCTTCTTCTACTCACTGTTCTGTCTCTGAGGTTATTTGAATGAACCTGGATGGTGTTGTTTACACCCCCAGCTTCTCCCAGCCTCCAGGGCGGGAGATGCGTCTGCCTCTGTGGCTGCCTGCAGAAGGCCCTGGTGACTCCCCACGGAGTCACCATCCAGCAGCCGCTCAAGTGCAGTCAGTCCCACTTCACACGTGTAACCCATTTACCAACCTCACTGTGCAGCTGCATCACCGTTCACCACCTCAGCTGCCCCTGCCTCCCACCTCGCCAGCGGACCTCACGTGGGCTCCAACTCCCGGGACCCAGCCCCATCTGGGACACGCCCTGCTGTCCTGTTCTAGGTCACTGTTGGTGCTTCCGGACGGGCACGGGACGCCTGGATAGCGGCACTCACCGCAGCCTCTGGAATCGGAAAATGACCGCATGACCTCGTGACTGTGGCCCTCAGCTTTCCCATGTAAAATTAAAGATGTTGATTGGCAGACTGCTTGGAAAATGCAATGGAAAACCACTCTCTGGAACTTAACTCTTTTACGTCGT